CGCCACCCTTAAACCCATCGCCCCCACCAGTATACCTCATCCTCCCCTCAACCCGCGCCCCGCCGTCCCTCTGGGGCGTCCCCTCCCCCACCCCGCCCCTCCCTAACACCCCGCCCCCGCTCCCACACGCAACCCGGGGCCCCGCGAGCGGCCCGGCCCGCGGCCGCCACCTACCTGTGCCCCTGCCCGGGGCAGCGAGCGGCAGCTCCTCGGTGACGGCTCCCTCCTCCCGCGGCCCGGCTGACGGGGAAGGGCTCAGCACCCCGGGCACAAAGCTAGGAAGGGTGGGACACAGTGAAGGTGGGAGGAGGGAGGGGGCTGGGGGCAACCAGGCGCCGTGGGACCGCGGGACCGGCGGGGGCGGGAGCAAGGCTGGGCCGGGGAGGCGCGCGTGCGCGGGCCCCGGCACGAAGGCGGGGCCGGACCTGGAGGCGGGGCCAGGCCCAGGGCAGGCGACCCGAGGGCCGAGGGTTTGGAACTCGCAGAGGTGGGCCCTGCGCGTGCGTGCTCGCGGGAGGGTGGGTCCCCTGGGTCCTGCGGGCCCCGGGGATAGAGCTGAGCTGGGGGAGGGTAGGCAGCGCGCGCCCCGGGACTGGCCTGGGGAAAGGCGCACAGGAGTGGTTTCGCATCTTGGCCCGCGAAGTAATGGGAGCCGGAGAGGGCGGGGCCGATTGTGGGCGGGGCCTGTGGGAGGCGTGGCGCTAAGAGCTAGGGGTAGGAGGGGCCGAGGCCGCCGCGAGGGGGCGGGGCTGAGGCGGGGTGGGGCCTCTGGGAGGCGTGGCGCGAAAAGCTCGGGGTAGGAGCGAGCGCGCCCGGGAACTCGGTGGAGCGAGCGCGCCCGGGAACTCGGTGGAGGCCGCGGTGGCGGGGTGGGGCGGGGCTGAGGGCAGGGCGGGGCCTGTGGGAGTCGTGGCGCAAAGAGCTCGGGGTAGGAGCGCGCGCCCGGAAACTCAGCGGTGGCCGCGGCGAAGGGGCGGGGCTGAGGGTGGGACGGGGCTTGTGGGAGGCGTGGCGCGAAGATTTCAGAGTTGGAGCGCGCGCGACCCCGGACTCCACGGAGGCCGCGGCGAGCAGGCGGAGCTGCGGGTCGGGACGCTCTGCGTGGGGCGGGGCGCAAGGGAGGTTTCGAGCCCGGAAGGTCCGGCGCCCAGAGCTAACGGGAGTCCCAGGTGAGCGGGTAGCGGGGTAGGCAGGCTGGCACAGTTGCTTTTTTTGTTATTTTTTAATTTGCAGGTTAAACACTTTAAGATGAGAAAAATTGATCTCTGTCTGAGCTCTGAAGGGTCCGAAGTGATTTTAGCTACATCAAGTGATGAAAAACACCCACCTGAAAATATCATTGATGGGTAAGAGTTACTATACTTTGTTGTTTACAGTCTATTCTTATTTTTTCTTTAAAATTAACAATAGGAATCCAGAAACGTTTTGGACCACCACAGGAATGTTTCCCCAGGAATTCATTATTTGTTTCCACAAACATGTAAGGATTGAAAGGCTTGTAATCCAAAGTTACTTTGGTAAGCAAATCTTACATTAATTTTTTTTTTTTTAACACTTTACTTACTTTGTTTACAATGTTAGTACAGACCTTGAAGATTGAAAAAAGCACGTCTAAAGAGCCAGTTGATTTTGAGCAATGGATTGAAAAAGGTATGTGTTTCACCAGCATTGTTCTGAGCATGAACTCATTTCTTCTGTTACATTTATGTTTTAGATTTGGTACACACAGAGGGGCAGCTTCAAAATGAAGAAATTGTGGTAAGTGAATATACTTTATAGAATTAAAAATTTTTTGAGATGTAGTTTTGCTCTTATCCCCCAGGCCGGAGTGGGATGGCGCTATCTTGGCTCACTGCAACCTCCGTCTCCCGGGTTCAAGCGATTCTCCTGCCTCAGCCTCCCTAGGAGCTGGGATTACAGGCACCTGCCACCACACCCAGCTAATTTTTTTGCATTTTTAGTAAAGATGGGGTTTTGCCATGTTGGCCAGGCTGGTCTCGAACTCCAGACCTCAGGTGATCTGCCCACCTCAGCCTCCCAAAGTGCTGGGATTACAGGTGTGAGCCACTGCGCCCGGCCCGGAAAAGCAAATTTTAAATGGAGAAGAGTAGGAAAGGCATTTCAAAAGCCACCTTGGTATACCAGATAAGAGATGTGAAGGTGAGTAGTCATTCATAATGATGAATTTGGGGCACCTGACTCCTCATCCCACACTATGTTTCAGCAGATAACAAGCCCCACTAATGAAGACTCATAATCAGAAAAGACCCAGAAGGGGACTGCTCTGGGTCAGGTTCTCTAGAAGCAGAGCCTCCAACAAGGATTCTTTGAAGAGTGATTTATTGAGGGAGCGCTCTCAGGAGAAACCTCTAAGGAAGTGAGAGAAGCAGGATCAGGCAGAGGGAAAAATTAAACATGGCTTCTGCTGAAGTCTAGCCTCAGTCTGATCCCATAGGGAGCTCTGAAGCATGACTGGCACCGGAGAAGTAGACTGCCCCACCTTGCAGCAAGGGAAAAGGCTTTGGAATTTCAAATCCATCAGTCACTGGCTGTGGGCCACACTCAGGTGAAGGACATAATTTCACAGGTATTTCTGGGTAAGATAGCTCCTGTCATGAGGGCAAATTCTCAGGAAAGAGTGCATCTGTGAGCCATTAGCAGCCAACACTCACAGCAGCTGGCTCATGAGTACAATGGCTTGGTAAAAGGCATCTGGGCAGAGCACCAACAACACCTACTATAGCAGCGGTTCTCAAAGTGTGGTTCCTGGGACAGCAGGATCAGCCTCACCTGAGAACTTGTTAGTAATGCAAATTCCCTAGCTCAACCTCAGATCTGTCGAATCGTAAACTCTGGAGATGAGAACCAAGAATCTGTGTTGCAGCAAGCCCTCCAGGTGATTTTGTTGCATGCCCAAGTTTGAGAACCATTGAACTACACTGGCCTATGGCTAGCAACTGTAAAACAAAAGGATTGGAATTGAACCCAAACCTCTTGCAGTCTCCTGCACATAGCCCTTTTCCCACCTTTGCCCTTGTAGTTCTCCTCACTTGAAATGCCCTTCTCCCTTCCCATCTTCTCCAGGCTCCCATCCCAAATTATGGAAGTACTGGGCATCTTTGAAGACCAGCTCAAATGCCACCAGCTCCAAAAAGCATTGTTGGATTCACCCAGCTCAGAGGATTGCTGTCTCCTCTGTGCCCTCTGAGCACTTAGTCTTCACTCTAACATATACTCCACCTTGAGTTATGGTCATTGGAGTGTATGTCTGGTCCCCTGTGAGATTAAGCTGCTGGAGGACAACAGCTCTTCCTCGTCCATCTTTGCATAACTCTGCACCCAGAAAAGAATCAATGCTCAATGTTTGATGCATTAAGTTGAAGAGAATCTAATTGGAAAGCCGGGGGTCTATTTTTGTCATTCTGAAAAGCTCCTCAGTTCCAGCTACTATTATTTAGTGAAAATGGGGAGATTTCTGTGCATTTGTAGACACGAATTGGAAGACCATCAGAGAAGTGATTCAGAAGAGGCTTGCCTTACATCCTGTCTCCTTTTGTGCAACTTAGTACTTAGGAGGAACAGTGAGTGCTCATCTGTGCTTCAGTCCCATCATTGTCACAGCTTCTCATTTTCAGTATAGCCTCACAAACTCATGCCTATGTTGGTCATGAGTGGCTTTGGTAGGATGGGGAATTTTTATTCAGCATCCATATTGTCTTGTCCTCCTTCCACCTCCAACCCCCCAAAAAAGGGCCCGAGGAAGCAGTTGTGGGACAATAATTATGATAATCGTAATAATAGCCAACACTTCATGACACTTTCTCCAAGTCAGGCACAGTTCTGAGTGCTCTACTCATGAATCTATGGACTAGGCACTATTGATACCCTGTTTTATAGGTCAAGATACCAAGGCAGCTTGATCAAAGTCACCCAGCTGGCAGGAACAGAGCTAGGACTCTGGCCTTGAAGTTAGAGATCCGGTTTGAATCTCGGCTTGTTACTTACTAGTTCTGAGAAGTTATGCAAGTTACTTAACTCTCTGAGCCTTGATTTCCTCATCTGTAAAATGGGGATAATCATCTCCTCTTTGAGATATATAGAGATTAAATGAGATAACATATCTGAAAGTGACTGTGCCTGGTAGATGATTAATAATAAC